AAATCCAGGTGACTGTATTTGTTAAATGAGTAACAAAAGGAAAAACAATGTAAAGAAACAGAAAGGAAAGGAAGAGAGAAATACAAAGATCTGAGAAGAGAAGGTGCCAGGGGCCGCTGAGAGATTGCCAAATGTTAATTTCATTATTTGGCTTCTTATTTTATTCTGGGTAAAGGTAGACCTATTAGTTTCCTGTTGCTGCTATAACAAATTACCACCAACTTAGTGGCCTCGAACAATGCAAATTTATTCTTTCAAAGTTCTGGAGGACAGAAGTCCAAAAATGTGTCCTATCAGCTGAAATCAAAGTGTTGTGTTCCTTCTGGAGGCTCTAAGGAGAATCTGTTCCTTCTCTTTTCTAGTTCTAGAGGCCATCTGCGTTCCTTGGCTCATGTCCTTCTTTCAGCAATGGCATCATCACTCTGACCTTTGCTTCCATTGTCACATCTCCTTGACTCTGACCCTTTTGCCTCCCTCTAATAAGGCCCCTCTGATTACACTGGGTCCACCAGATAATCCAGGATAGCTCTCTGTCTCAAGATCCTTAATTTAATCATATCTGCCAAGGGTTTTGTTTTGTTTTATTTTGTTTTTGCCATTTAAGGTAATATATCCACAGGTTCTGGCAATTAGGTTGTGGACATCTTTGGGGCGACAATTCTCAACCTACCATACAACCGGTACATAAGGTTCTACTACCTACTAAATGCATCATAAACAGAACTTCTGATCCTTCAACAACTCTGTGAAATATATGACAGGATTTGCTTTTAAAGTTGAAGAAATCAGGCCTTGGTGCAATTTGGGATTCTGCCCATGGTCAAATAGTGGGGAGGCAAACCCAGGTCCCTGAACCCAGCTCAAGCCTGCCTGCCTCATGGCCATGCCTCCATTCACCTCTCCCCTTCATGTCTACTTCCTCTTTCCTGTCTGGGCCTGTTCCCTAGCTCCCTGGACAAGCTTAAGCTGCTGTTTTCCAGCTTGTCATGTGCTCCTTATGACAGTGTAGCCACAGCTTGATCTTGGGGATTGCTGATTGAGCAAGCTGAGTGGCTGCCCCTCAGAATCTTCTGTAGGCCTTTCTCTTGCCTTCTTTTATTCAGTAAGTGTTTTGAGCTTATTGTGCTGGGTGCTTGCTTTCATTTTATCTTTTTTTTTTAACCTAGCAACTGATGACACTGCATATCTTCCCCTGTTCTTATTGGGAGAAGGCCTTGTGTGTCACCAAGAGGTTCTCAGAAGGGACCTGTCAGTTTTTGGTTAAAAGAACCCGGAAAGAGAAGGACTATGGGGGAACTGATGGCGTTCCTGTTACCTCTCATCATTGTGTTAATGGTGAAGCACAGCGATTCCCGTGAGTATCCCACGTCCTCTTCTCTCCTAACTCTACATGTCTTCCTTCTTTGCCTCCTTTCCAGGGACGCACTCTCTGAGATATTTTCGCCTGGGCGTTTCGGATCCCATCCATGGGGTCCCTGAATTTATTTCGGTTGGGTACGTGGACTCGCACCCTATCACCACATATGACAGTGTCACTCGGCAGAAGGAGCCACGGGCCCCATGGATGGCAGAGAACCTCGCGCCTGATCACTGGGAGAGGTACACTCAGCTGCTGAGGGGCTGGCAGCAGATGTTCAAGGTGGAACTGAAGCGCCTACAGAGGCACTACAATCACTCAGGTGTGCATGCGGCAGAGACAGACGCTTCCCCCTGGACCCCTCTGGGCTTCTGTGTGTGTTCCAGGGTCTCACACTTACCAGAGAATGATTGGCTGTGAGCTGCTGGAGGATGGAAGCACCACAGGATTTCTGCAGTATGCATATGACGGGCAGGATTTCCTGATCTTCAATAAAGACACCCTCTCCTGGCTGGCTGTAGATAATGTGGCTCACACCATCAAGCAGGCATGGGAGGCCAATCAGCATGAGTTGCTGTATCAAAAGAATTGGCTGGAAGAAGAATGTATTGCCTGGCTAAAGAGATTCCTGGAGTATGGGAAAGACACCCTACAAAGAACAGGTAAAGAGAAAGAGAAGGCCTCATTCCCACATACTTTGATTTAACTTTAGCTTCTTCTTCCTAGAGCCCCCACTGGTCAGAGTAAATCGCAAAGAAACTTTTCCAGGGGTTACAGCTCTCTTCTGCAAAGCTCATGGCTTTTACCCCCCAGAAATTTACATGACATGGATGAAAAACGGGGAAGAAATTGTCCAAGAAATTGATTATGGAGACATTCTTCCCAGTGGGGATGGAACCTATCAGGCGTGGGCATCAATTGAGCTTGATCCTCAGAGCAGCAACCTTTACTCCTGTCATGTGGAGCACTGCGGTGTCCACATGGTTCTTCAGGTCCCCCAGGGTAAGGACGGGGATCGTGGCTGTCTAGGGAGATTGTGGATTTTTTCTCATTTGCTTGCTTTCAGAATCAGAAACTATCCCTCTTGTGATGAAAGCTGTCTCTGGGTCCATTGTCCTTGTCATTGTGCTGGCTGGAGTTGGTGTTCTAGTCTGGAGAAGAAGGCCCCGAGGTGAGAGGCACATGGAAGGGATCCAGGGGGCTTGTAATCTGACTAAAAACCCCTTTCCTTTCAGAGCAAAATGGAGCCATCTACCTTCCAACACCAGATCGATGATTGCAGATCCCTCTTTTCCAGTTCTCCTTCCTCTAGGAGCCATGTTATCCTCTGTCCCCCATAGAGTCAAGCCTAGTGCTTGAAGGTCCTGACGACACCCACAACATACATGAGAGTAATGGGATTGAGCATTTATGGCAGCAACAGAGGAGCCACAAAATGTTCTTTGTTCTTTGGCTCCAAAAAGACTGTCAGCTTTCAGTCTCTTTTGATGGACTGTTTTATCAGAGTTGACTTTAAATACAGCTTGTCTCATGACACAACGCTTCCCTACATTCTATTTGTCAATGATGATTTGCAACTAGTTGGAGATTCTCAGAGCAGGAAGGAATCTTTTCAACCAGAGCAGGAACTGTCTTCTGCAATGCCTTGGACTTGAGCCTCCAGCCTCCACTTGAACACCATGTGAAGGGAACCTCAGTACTTCATAAAATGGCCTTTCTCATTCATCTTTCATGGGAACATTTATTGTACAAGCGCTTTGAATATCATGGGCACCATGACTGTGACCCTACAGGTAGGATTGGATCACTCCATGAGAGTAGCCGGCAGGTTTCTACAATGGCCTGGGAATGGACTGATTATTTTTATACATTTTCTGGCCTGAGAGAAAGCCAAAGTCCCCTGCTGTTCACAGCAACCCTGCCTGGGAGCTTGGAATCTTGGTAATCTGCCCGGTTGGATCTATGGAGGTAGTCTCACCCTTTTTGTCTTTTGTGGGAAATTAAGAGAAATAATTATCAGACATATCATCACCTCCAGTGGAACTACAGAGACCTGGACCCAGCTGCACTATTTTAATGTAAAAATAACAGTATGGCCAGGTGCAGTGGCTCACGCCTGTAATCCCATCACTTTGAGCAGCCAAGGCGGGCGGATCACGAGGTCAGGAGATTAAGACCATCCTGGCCAATATGGTGAAACCCTGTCTCTACTAAAATACAAAAAATTAGCTGGGCATGGTGTTGCGTGCCTGTAGTCCCAGCTACTTGGGAGGCTGAGACAGGGGAATTGCTTGAACCCGGGAGGCAGAGATTGCAGTGAGCCGAGATCACGCCACTGCACTCCAGCCTGGCGACAGAGTGAGACTCTATCTCAAAATAATAATAATAATAATAATAATAATAATAATAATAATAACAGTATATTTGGTGTCAGGAGAGGGCTCAATTCTCATTTCTGCCTTTCCTGTGCTGGCTCATGGTAGCTGGGCATGACTTGCCTTCCTACATAGGTTGTCTTCATACATATGCACTGGGAATCAATAAAAGCCCATGGTGAGAATGAACATCCCCTTAATGTTCCTTACTATCCCCAACCCCTGAGGCCTCACCTACTGCCCTGCCATGTGGAGCTACTTGCCCTGGGGCTGCCAGTCACACATTCCTCGGTCCTACTTCTCTGACCCCGTTTGACTCTGCACCTGAGCCCTAATGCTTACTTCAGTGACCTGAACTTTGACAAGTGGCTTTTGTCCTGCACCTCAGGTTTGACCTCTGCTCTCCCTTGACCTTGACTGTGACATTTGACCTTTGGCTTTAATCATTACAGCCTCAGATAAAGGTACCTTCAGCCCGGGCACAGTGGCTCACGCCTGTAATCCTAGCACTTTGGGAGGCTGAGGCAGGCGGATTCCCTGAGCTCAGGAGTTCAAGACCAGCCTGGGCAACACGGTGAAACCCTGTCTCTACTAAAATACAAATAATTAGCTGGGCATGGTGGCATGTGCCTATAGTCCCAGCTACTTGGGAGGCTAAGGCAGGAGAATCACTTGAATCTATAAGGCAGAGGTGGCAGTGAGCCGAGATCACACCACTGCACTCCAGCCTGGGCAACGGAGCAAGACTCTGTCTCCAAAAAAAAAAAGAAAGATACCCTCAGTGTGCCAGGCCTCTAAGAGCTCACCTGCCAGGCTTCCTCCTTGCTCCACTGTCCCATGTAATTCCATATATGAAGCTACCACTGTACATCTCTCTTTTCCGGTGCCTGTTGAGTTGCATAGAAGCACAGTTGTGTTTATTTTGTTTTTAGGGTTGCCATGGGCAATTTCCGTGCCACTTTTAAGCAGTGTTGCACTGTGAAGAGAATGTAGGCAAGTTTATTTCTGGAATGGTTTCTTCTTACAATCAGAATAGTTAGGATGTAATATATTTTTGGGTGGGCATTTAAAGTGAAAAGGTACATATTTACATAGACACAGGTGATAATGTATCTATGTAAATGCCTTTTGATTCTGCAACTGCAGGATACTCTCATCAAAGACACAGATAAAAAGCCTCTGTGTTTCCAAGGCCTTGCCCTACACCTAACACATAATATGTCCAAATGGATGAAGAGGAGGCAAGGACAAGGATGTGATGACAAAACATTCTGTTATGCACTTGTAGCATTTATGTTTCTTCCTGGGGGATTTTATAATACTAAAAGAATCATAATATAAAGAGATGATTAAAAAAAAAATACTGCCGGGCACGGTGGCTCATGCCTGTAATCCCAGCATTTTGGGAGGCCGAGGTGGGCAGATCACCTGAGGTCGGGAGTTCGAGACCAGCCTGACCAACATGGAGAAACCCTGTCTCTACCAAACATACAAAATTAGCCGGGGATGGTGGCGCATGCCTATAATCCCAGCTACTCGGGAGTCTGAGGCAGAAGAACCGCTTGAACCCGGGAGGCAGAGGTTGTGGTGAGCCGAGATCGCGCCATCGCACTCTAGCCTGGGCAACAAGAGTGAAACTCCATCTCAAAAAAATAAAAATAAAATAAGTAAGTAATACCTAAAATTCTGCAACCTTCATTTTACTATAGATGGTTGAAGATTATATTACTTCTTAATTGTTTTAGCCTTGTTATTGCTTCATTACTTCATGGTTGTTGAGTACAGATGCTCAGTAATCATAACCTATGAAATATTTGACACCATGATCTAAACATTAAAAACAAATAACTGTGCTATTGCCACAGCTATGTTTTGGCTTTGAATTTTCTTTACTGAATATTTTGGATCAAGAACACTAGATGAGAAACCTGTTCAACTCTGTTCTTTTTTTTTTTTTTAACTCCACTGTATTTATTACCTGTTTTTGTTTTTTTTGTTTGTTTGTTTTTGATGTGCATATAGACCAAGATGTGGTAAATTTAAATGGCAGATGTTTTTGATGTGGTACATTTAAGGGAGAGAAAGCAGTTTAAAGAGCAGGGTGAAAAATCCAACAAGACTCCATCGAGAGTTTCTGAGCTCTCCCATCAGGGGCCAGTCCTCCTTTCCTCTCTCCTCTTACTCCCATGATTTCCAAGTTGTGATCCTTTCCTTATTTCTGAGGAATGACTTGGTTTCTCCTCTTCTTTTTTTGGCCTGAGAGAAGATGTTTTTGCACTTGTAGCTATGAGGAACAGATTGTCCACTAGGGAGGCCAGCTGATCATTTTCTGCCAGAGTCACACAGAGCAGTCACACCTTATTTTGAAAACCACTGTCTGGGGTCTTTGTCCTCACATATGCAGGTCTAGTGTCCCCACAAAGTGATCAGATGGATATATAAAGTGGAGTGCCAATGTATTAATTTACTGTGAGAAACACAATTGCTAAGTGGGTCAGATATCTGTCTCAGCTGGTCAGTACACCTTCCAGCAGGAAAATCTACATAAGAACAACTAAATCACAATCTGTAGAGTGCTTGATGACCCCAGAATTGGTGCAAGGGGACACATTCTTGCTTGTTAGCACCTGCTCTCTGGAGTTTGCTATTTTCTCACACACAGTGTATTAGTTCACAGAATGTTCTCCAAGGAGGACAGGGGGCTTTGCCCATAGCCATGTGCTGTGGGCAGCAGAGCTAGGAAGAAGCACAGGCATCTCCCAGCCCAGGTGTTTCCCACTTAACTGCATTGCCCTTTTCATCTTTTTTTTTTCCCCAATAGCTTCAGGACATTCAGTACATTGTGCTTTTTAGAGGTTGATGATTCCACTGCCTGAGCTGCCTTCACCTCTCTTTCTTTGGAAATTGCCATCTTTGAGCATTGTATGTCTCTGTAACATCTCTGCATCTCCTTTTCACTCTGGCCTCCCTTTCTCCATTGTCCTTCTAGCTTCTGGTTGCCCCAAACCCCACAGACTGTGTAACAAAACCCAAAACCTATTGGTTTAAAACAATACCCATTTTATTTTCTTTCATAGTTTCTATGGGTCAGGAATTTGGATATGGCTTGGGTAAGCAGTTCTGGCTTCTCATGGAGTTGGAGGCAAGTGGTGGCTGGAACAGAAATGGGGCAGCCAGGGGTGGTGGCCAGGCATCAGCTACATCTCCTCCATGTAGTCTCAGGAACTCTCCATGTAATCTCTCTGTGTGGGTTGGGCTTCCTCACAACATGGTGGCCTCAGGGCAGTCACTGCTTACATGGCAGCTAGCTTCCCTCAGAGTGAGTATCCCAAGAGATCACAGTCAAAGTGCATAGCATTTATATAATCTAATCTTGGAAGTCACAAAATGTCATTCTTGTGATACTCTCATTGGTGAAGAAGTCATAAAATCCTGCTCAGGTTCAAAAAGAGGGTGTATAGAACCCAACACTCAATAGGAAGATTGTCAGAGTTACATTGTAAGAAGAGCATGTAGTTGGGAGATATCATTGTGGCCATTTTGGGAAAGATGCAACATGTCACAATGTCATGTTCTCCATCGTCTCCCCGTTCCACCTTGTACTGGTTTCCAAGGGTAGTCGTTTAAAAGTACCACAAAAACTGGGTGGCTTGGAACAACAGAAATTTATTGTTTCACAGTTCTGGAGGCCAGAAGTTCAAAATGAAGTGTTGGCAGAAACATGCTGCCTCTAAAGGGACTGGGAAAGGATCTGTTCCAGGCTTCCCTCCTATCTTCTGGTTGTTCCTTGCCTTCTGGCTGCGTAACTCTAGTCTTCATTTGGTGTTCTCCCTGCATGCATGGCTTTGTGTCCAAATTTCCTTTTTTCATGAGGCCATCAGTCATACTGGATTAGGGACCCACTCTACTACTGCAGGATGACCTCACCTTCCCAAATTACATCTGCAACAACCCTATTTCCAAAGAAGGCCACATTCTGAGGTACTGGGGGTTATAACTTCAACATGAATTTTTTGGAGGAAACAATTCAACTCCTAACACATCTCTACCCAACCTCTGTAGGTTCCCTCAATCCACCAAAATTTTTTGGCTCCACTGGATTATCTAGCAGTTAGGAAACCAAGATCATTAAATGAATTCACCGCAACTACAGTGAGACTGACTACCTTAGCTTACCTCTGTGAAAGGAGTTAAGCCAAAGGAATCTGTGGAATTTTGGAGAGTTTGGGAGCATTTGGGGGCAGGAGGCAAATGTTCTTCCTTTAAATCACAACACTTAGTTCTCTTCCATTTATAAGACTCACCCCTCCATCCCAACCCCTGCACCACAGGACAAGGAAGTGTTCTTGGTCTTCAACTTTCATCCCTGATGGTGAAAGCAGTTGCTCCTGACCTATTTGCCCACCAGCTTCTCCTCTGGAGCCTGAGGCTTCTGATGCCTGCCTGGCTGGTTCTCAGTAAGAAGGTCAAGTTCAACCAGAGGGGAGATGCTGATGCCTTTCAGTACTTAAATATGAGTTCAGACCCTGGGGCCTGGACATAAGATTTGGGGTCCCCTGGATATAAGATTTCTGAAAACACTCAGACTGTGGAGACCCCTGCTGAGGGAGAAGCCCCAAACTGTGGCTTCAGGGGAATGCACCAAGGCTCTCATTGAGGCCACCTTCTCCAACAAGCTCCCCTCCTGCTTCCCCATGGCTGGCATGGCTGAGGAAAAAGGACACTGAGCACAGCCCGTGCATGAGCGGCTTGCCATGCAACAGGATAAAACCCATAATGCCACTCAGCAAGCCTTGGTTGTAAATCTAGTTTGATTACATTTGTAATCAAATGATGGCCATTTGTTCTGTTTCTGGTTTGTGAACCAACTGAAGACATAAGCAGGGCCTCAGCTAACCCACAAATAGCACATGTGTGCAAACTGGAAAAATGAACCCTTCTTCTGGGAGGACGCCAGCCCAGGCCAGGTCACCCGGCTTGGCCAGCAGAACACAGAGTAGATTTTGGTCCCGTTTGTTCCCCAGTGGGGTATCTATCCTTGTGCAGGGCACAAGCCTACATGGTGGCTCTGGTCATATCATTAGAAAATAGACAGAAATGGGCTGCACACCAGAATGAATGAATTGAATTGAAAGGGAGGAGTGATGGTGGAAAAAAAAACAAGTCAATTCATTTAGACTGGTAGAACCAGAACCACTGTGTAGTACATCCAAACGGTTAAAATTCCCTGGAAGATGTTACATAATCCTATCATGGTGTTTATTTATGGAAATCTATTTTAAAAATTTTATGTAATACTGCACAGTCTGTTTGCATGATGCCTTGTACGTAGTAGCAACTCAGTAAATACTTTTTGAATGAACTAGTATAGTATTTTAATTAGCTAGTCTTCATGTACTGGTACAAAAGAACAGTGTCATCTTACAGCTGAAGTCATAGAGGGGAAATATCCCACTCAAGATCATATAACATTCCAGGTACTCAGGATGAATGGTTTGAGGACTGGTCTGAATTCTTCAAAGGTTTCAGCTGTATTAACATTCTCCATCTAATAAACTTTATCTTGTCATTGCATTGTCTGTGAGATTAGTGATCTGAAACATTCC